AGTGGCCAGGGGAGGGAGTCACATCCTGTCTCGATGGCTAGGAGAGGCAGCGCAGCCGCGTCTGGACCTAGGTGCCGGTCTCCACTCGCCAGCAGGAGCGGAGAGGGAGCAGGAAAGGAGCCCATTCTCGAGGATGGGGCTGAAACGGGAAGCTTGGGGAGACCGCTGCCTTGGGGACCCCTGCGTCGTGTGAAGACTGGAGGACGCGGAAGGGACAGCGCTGGCCGGGGAGGGCAAGCGGCCGCTGGCGTACATAAGGGATTGGGAATGGCATACACTTAGCGAGGACCCCCAGAGCTGTTCTCGAATCGCCGGGGAGGCCACTGAGCCGCAGGCCAGCGAGGTCTTCAGCTATTCCGCGGAGCGGACCGCTGTTTACGCTCTGGGGCGGTAGGCCCTTCGCGGGGTCCTGTCCCTTCTTCCCTTGGTCTCACTGCGGGGTCGGCGCGCGCCCCAGCCCCAGGCCTGCTGCTTCCCTTTCTAGACCACAGCCCTCAGAGCTAAGGCCCCGGCGCCTCTCTGCTGGGTTGGAGTCCTGGGGACTCAGTCCTAGGGACTCGAAAGTCGGGGCGTTCCCTTCACCGCGTTTCCCCCTTGGCGGCCAGAATGGCGTCCCCTCCCCTTGCATCCCCCTCTGATCCCGTGCCCTGCAGCGTGATGCCCTCCACTGTCCCTATCCACTACCCTGGCGTCCCAGAGTGTGCCGCGGGTCACCAGGTTCCCATAACGTCGCAGCAGAGCTTAGACGCTGCGGGGCGAAGACCCGCCCCACCCTCTGACGCGACCAGCCTAGTGGGCGAGGCCAGAGCTTGCGCGGGTCAACCAGAGTGACCACTCGGGAGCCCTGACTGCGGCCAAGGGCGCAGGCGTGTCCCGGCGCATGCGCAGACGAAACAGGCACCAACGCTGGAGCTTCCCGCAGTGTGATTTGGGGCCGGGAATGCCGCGGCGGGGACGGCGATTGGTCCGTATGTGTGGTGCCACCGGCCGCCGGCTCCGCCCCGGCCCCCGCCCCACACGCCGCATCACTTACAGGGCCCGGGGCTGCCGGACCTGCCAACGTGAATCTTATCGCCATGGACCTTACCTTGCACAACCCAAAGTAGCTGCCTTGGGGCAGGGGGTGGCCAGAGTGCTTAGGGAAATGTGGAGCCCTACCCAGAACAACGGTGGAGGGAAAGGGAAGAAACGCAGAAGTGCCCCAGTTCGGACGTAGGGAAGTCTTCCTCTTCGTGGTTTTTGGAGAACCCTAGCTAAGAGAGGAAAGGGACTTATTGAAAGACCCGCAAGAAGGGACGGAAGTCTCATAGCCCTGAGAGGTGAAGCCAGCTGGAGTTGATGGGTCGAATGGACAGGGTGCTGATTGGTCCATTTTACCTCTAGCTAGCTAAAGAGCACGGATTGGTGCATTTTACAAACCTCTAGCTACAGAAAAGTTCTCCAAGTCTGCACTCGACCCAGGAAGTCCATCTGGCTTCACCTCTCACTTCAACTTGGGTACAGCCTTCTGGCGGGCAGGAGGATGGCCTTTGGTGCGAACACTGCCGGAGTCCAGGGGGCTGGCTCCCTCACCTTTCATCTTCTCCCGGCACTTGCAGGATCCCTTTGTGGCCTTCCACATCAACAAGGGCCTTGTGAAGAAGTATATGAACTCTCTCCTGATTGGAGAACTGTCTCCAGAGCAGCCCAGCTTTGAGCCCACCAAGAATGTAAGACCCTGTGTTTGCTATGTCGCAACTATGAAGAATAACAGCTCCTCTTCCTCTTCTGCAGAAAGAGCTGACAGATGAGTTCCGGGAGCTGCGGGCCACAGTGGAGCGGATGGGGCTCATGAAGGCCAACCATGTCTTCTTCCTGCTGTACCTGCTGCACATCTTGCTGCTGGATGGTGCAGCCTGGCTCACCCTTTGGGTCTTTGGGACGTCCTTTTTGCCCTTCCTCCTCTGTGCGGTGCTGCTCAGTGCAGTTCAGGTGAGAGCCTTTGGCTTGTCAAGTGCACAGCAGGCTGCTCTCAGTGTTGACTCTTCTCACCTAGGCCCAGGCTGGCTGGCTGCAGCATGACTTTGGGCACCTGTCGGTCTTCAGCACCTCAAAGTGGAACCATCTGCTACATCATTTTGTGATTGGCCACCTGAAGGTCAGTGGGATGGGGAGGAGCTCTCTAAAACTCTTTTCATACTCGTGTCCCTGCTTTTCTGTAGGGGGCCCCCGCCAGTTGGTGGAACCACATGCACTTCCAGCACCATGCCAAGCCCAACTGCTTCCGCAAAGACCCAGACATCAACATGCATCCCTTCTTCTTTGCCTTGGGGAAGATCCTCTCTGTGGAGGTGCGTGGAGGTATCAGTGGAAAGGTCTTGGGCCGAATGCTCATGTGTTTGCTTTTCTTCACAGCTTGGGAAACAGAAGAAAAAATATATGCCGTACAACCACCAGCACAAATACTTCTTCCTAAGTGAGTGTCCCCATCCAACACAGGGGAGCTGCATGCCTCCTCTTTGTCTCGGTTTCCTCCCCAGTTGGGCCCCCAGCCTTGCTGCCTCTCTACTTCCAGTGGTATATTTTCTATTTTGTTATCCAGCGAAAGAAGTGGGTGGTGAGTATCCATGGCCCAAGAAGCCCACATCCGACTGTTATGCTCGCTGCTTTTCTCACTATAGGACTTGGCCTGGATGATTACCTTCTACGTCCGCTTCTTCCTCACTTATGTGCCACTATTGGGGCTGAAAGCCTTCCTGGGCCTTTTCTTCATAGTCAGGTAGTATTCGGTGGGGGCGGATAGGGACTGGTTACTGTTTTTGTCTGTGTAATACATCTAACAGGTTCCTGGAAAGCAACTGGTTTGTGTGGGTGACACAGATGAACCATATTCCCATGCACATTGATCATGACCGGAACATGGACTGGGTTTCCACCCAGGTAAGGGACAGTCACTCAGAAGACTGGAGCATTCAACATGCTCTCCCCTGACCTTTTCCGCCAGCTCCAGGCCACATGCAATGTCCACAAGTCTGCCTTCAATGACTGGTTCAGTGGACACCTCAACTTCCAGATTGAGCACCAGTGAGTAGGGAGCCTGGGGAAGCAGGGTCCTGAGGAACCACTGACTCCCCCGTTCTCCCTAAAGTCTTTTTCCCACGATGCCTCGACACAATTACCACAAAGTGGCTCCCCTGGTGCAGTCCTTGTGTGCCAAGCATGGCATAGAGTACCAGTCCAAGCCCCTGCTGTCAGCCTTCGCCGACATCATCCAGTGAGTATCTGAGACCAGGAAGATGGCTAGTACCTCACTGTCTGCCCCCATTTTGTCCCTGCAGCTCACTAAAGGAGTCAGGGCAGCTCTGGCTAGATGCCTATCTTCACCAATAACAACAGCCACCCTGCCCAGTCTGGAAGAAGAGGAGGAAGACTCTGGAGCCAAGGCAGAGGGGAGCTTGAGGGACAATGCCACTATAGTTTAATACTCAGAGGGGGTTGGGTTTGGGGACATAAAGCCTCTGACTCAAACTCCTCCCTTTTATCTTCTAGCCACAGTTCTAAGACCCAAAGTGGGGGGTGGACACAGAAGTCCCTAGGAGGGAAGGAGCTGTTGGGGCAGGGGTGTAAATTATTTCCTTTTTCTAGTTTGGCACATGCAGGTAGTTGGTGAACAGAGAGAACCAGGAGGGTAACAGAAGAGGAGGGACCTACTGAACCCAGAGTCAGGAAGAGATTTAACACTAAAATTCCACTCATGCCGGGCGTGGTGGCACGCGCCTGTAATCCCAGCTACCCAGGAGGCTGAGGCAGGAGAATCGCTTGAACCGGGGAGGTGGAGGTTGCAGTGAGCTGAGATCACGCCATTGTACTCCAGCCTGGGCGACAGAGCAAGACTCCATTTCAAAAAAAAAAAAAAAATCCACTCATATAAAAGGTGAGCTCAGCTCACTGGTCCATTTCTCAGTGGCTTCTCCATCCTCATTTGCAAACCTCAGAGGGATAAGGCAGTTGAACCTGATGAGCAAGAATTATAACAGCAAGGAAACATTAATGCTTAGAATTCTGAGATCCAGCACAACTCAGTCTGTGGGAGCTCAGCTCGCTGCCCAGGGATAGGTATGACCTATGTCTGCCTTAGGCTGCTGGGAGATGCCATTCTCCAGTTTCAGAAGCAGGCAGGGCAAAGGTCAAGACTGTGGTATTGGGGTCTTTTGGCTCTGAAGGATCCTGGAACCACTGATTTTGGTTTATTCCCTCCAGGGTCTAAAGAGAACAAGAGGTGCTAGCTCTTACCAAAACAGATGGTAGAGAGAGTTGCTGGCTATTTAAAAAGCTCTTTCATCTTTTAATTCACCTCTTCTTTTCACCTCTTTAACCACTCCTCAGGAACAGAACACTTCTAGGACTGGGGGTCTTTTAGCTCCATAAGCAAGTGAGCAGATGGGACAAGTTAGTCTTTTCTCCCTAGAAACAAAGGGGATGCCCAGTGGTTTCCCTTTGCTTCCCAACCTAAAATTTCAAGTTTAATAAAATAGCAATTAGCAGAAGTGACCAAATTGGGAGATAATTATCAGTCATGAGGAAAGACACAGATTTCGGTCATAAAGAATGTAAGGGCTATAAGTAGAAACTTTCTATAACCTAAATGATGTTATAGAATTATTTTTGAGCAGGAGCAGAAAGATTAAATATGATCACTTCATACTTCTAAATCAGAAATAGGAAGATTAAAACCACAGAACAGTTTGTGATTTCTATTGCTGTAGCTAGGTATCTTACTCTGTCCACTCTTGTTCAAGTATCTAACTCTTCTGGAAACCAAATAGGCTTTAGAAGAGATTATCCTATATTCCTATCAGTATAATACTAAAATGTAACTTTTTAATCATCTGGTTTTTAAAAGATAAACAGTTTAGCCCATCTCTCCAGAGAGCAAACATAGGAATATGACTCAGGAGCCTCCTAGGGCTTATCATCAGCCCTCACACCCGCTTCCCCCTCCAACCCACAGCCTTTGCTTCCAGGTGGCAGGATTACTACTTTGCCTCTTCAGCAGCATCTACTCTAGGCATATTGATCATTTTAGACACTGGGAGAAGAGAACCTCAAACTAGGAGGAAAAGACAGAGCCTCCACTTAGTTTTGGGAGGGGATGGCAGACAGTCAAGGAGATGAGCGTCCTAAGGCATGTTGGGATAGGGTCAGATGCACCACCCATGGAGAGGTTTGTCAACACAAAGACATGGAAGGTTAGAGGTTTGTCAACAAAAAGACATGGAAGGTTAGGTTTGTCAACACAAAGACATGGAAGATTAGAGGTTTGTCAACACAAAGACACAGGAAGAATGGGCTGCAGAAGATTTAGATGTTTTCCATTTGGGCACATTTTACTTAGCTGGAGAACTAGGTTTAAAACAGCCTGGGTAGGAAAATTAGAAGCAAGCTGGATGCAGTGGCTCATGCCTGTAATCCCAACACTTTTGGGAGGTCCAGGCAGGAGGATCACTTGGGCCCAGGAGGTCAAGCCTGCAGCGAGCTGAGATCACACCACTGCACTCCAGCCTGGGGTGATAGAACAAGACCCTGTCTCAAAAAAAAAAAAAACAACAAAAACTTAGAATTGAGGAGTTGTACCTCCATTGGCTTCCTCACTCCAAAATAGGTGCTGATCCTTCCTATTCCTATTCTTTGCCACCTTTTGGGTGTGGTGTCACCAGCCTGTTTAGCCAAGTAGCTTTGGGCATAGGCTGCCCAATCTGAGCAAACACCAGTGAGGCTCTATTGAGCCAAGACCAAGTCCTCAAAGCACCTGAACCACTGTGGCCTTCTCAGCCTACAGCAGTGTGGTCTCTTACATGGCCACAAAGGGACACACAGTGACAAAAGGCTCGGAATGTTACAATGGTAAAATGAGTGATCTCAAATCCACTGACAGATATAAAATAGGCTTAGAGAGGAAAAGCTGCCTCTGGTCAAGTAGATCATGGCAGCATGAATTCCAACTCACTTTTTTACAACTCCAACTTCTATGTTTATCTTTGTTACTTTCACTTTTTTACAACCTGGCCAGAGGCATTTTTTAAATCAGGCCCAATATCAGTATTCTTTTTGTGTGTGCCAATTTTGTTATCACATCCCTATGAAGTTGAAAAATAAAGTTAATTTTGACCAAAAGACTTCATTTGTAACCCATGATGTTCATCTGT